TGGATCCATTTCTGGTCTATTCTTTCTCTCTGTTAATACACTAAAATTATATGGGTATGTTCCAGTATCTGATAAGGTTGACCCTCACCATTTTTCTTTTTCATGGGTTTCCTGGCTATTCTTATTTCCCCACATGAATTTTATAATCAGTTTATCTAATTCCAGAACAATATTTGTTGATATTTTTGTTGGAATACTACAGTTGCATACGTATTTAGGGAGGACTGACCTCTTTGAGTCTTTCCAAGAACCTCATATCGCTTTCTGTTTGTTTAAATGTATACTTGGCCTTTTAGGAATGTTTTAAAGCTTTCCCCATAGAAGTTTTGTTCATTTCTTGTTAAGTTTATTCCTAGTTTCACTTTTTTGCTGCTCTTGTAAATATGGTCTTCTCTTCCATTATATCTCGTAACTCGTTATCATTGATTATTCACATATATGAAGGTCGTTGATTTTAGTGTGTTAACTTTATATCTTGCTATTTTACTAAATTATCCTTTTTTTATAGTTTTTCCATTGAACCGGGTTTTCTGACATATAATCATACATCAGCACATAAAAGAGAACATCAAAAGAATCGTGGATGGCGAAAGAGCCGGCAGAAACCAGCCGGCTGGCCCTTGAGAAGTCTGTGTGGAAGAAGTCCCTTCGCCACCGCTAAGCGCGGATTTGGGAAGGTCCCCCGGAGAACATCCCTTTGAGGCATCTCTAACCTCAGAGACACAGAATCCCAAAGTGAATGGAGACGCAAGGGATTTCCCTGTCTTAAGATCAGTTCTACAAGCCTCGACCACCCATCGGGTCGGGGGAAGTGTGGACAATGGCTGGGTAAAGAAGAGGAGAAGATAAACCCGTTCCATTTACCAGCGGGCCTGAAAGCCATCAACCTTCCTCTCACGTAGACGCGCGGAAACACTACCGAGTTGAAAGCCCCTTTCGCTCCCTTCCTAGAGCGGCCGCGGAAGTGCGCCCCGCGCGGGCTGGTTCTTAGACCCCCCGTGGCCGCTTCCGGCCTTTGTGGGTCACTTTTGATGGGTTCCGGGTCCCAAAAGGGTTCGAGGCCTCTTGCCTTCGCTCCGTAGGAGGGAGTTCTCTTCTGGCCCTGGGGGCCGCAGGTGAGCGATGTTGTGCTCTGTACGCTGCGAGCGTTTGTATTAATAATGATGGCTTATTCTTCAGGACTGTCCAGGAATACAGTTTCCAGGTGAGATCTTACTTGAAACACCGGTAGTTCTAGCACAGCTAAAATGGCATCTACTTGGGCTATCCAGGCCCACATGGACCAGGATGAACCTTTGGAAGTAAAGATAGAGGAAGAGAAATATACCACCAGACAGGATTGGGACCTGCGTAAAAACAACACCCATAGCAGAGAGGTCTTCCGTCAGTACTTCAGACAGTTCTGCTACCAGGAGACATCTGGTCCCCGTGAGGCTTTGAGCCGACTCCGAGAACTTTGCCATCAGTGGCTGAGGCCAGAGACCCACACCAAAGAACAGATTCTGGAGCTGCTGGTGCTGGAGCAGTTCCTGACCATCCTACCTGAGGAGCTCCAGGCCTGGGTGCAGGAGCAGCATCCAGAGAGTGGGGAGGAGGTGGTGACTGTGCTGGAGGATTTAGAGAGAGAACTGGATGAACCAGGAGAGCAGGTGAGAAAAAAGATGTGACTTCTGCTTGAGAATGAGTCTGTCAGCTACATCTCATTTTCCTCAGGTCTCAGTCCACACTGGGGAACAGGAAATGTTCTTGCAGGAGACGGTACGTCTACGAAAAGAAGGAGAACCCAGTATGTCCCTCCAGTCCATGAAAGCCCAGCCAAAGTATGAATCTCCAGAACTTGAATCCCAACAGGAGCAAGGTAAAGAAGAAAGACCCATCTTGGGAGGAAGGAGAAAGAGGTAACATTTATGATCCCTTCTTAGTTTTAGATGTTGAGACTGGAAATGAGTATGGGAATTTAAAGCAAGAAGTTTCTGAAGAAATGGAACCACATGGGAAGACATCCAGTAAATTTGAAAATGATATGTCCAAGTCTGCTAGGTGTGGAGAAACTCGTGAACCTGAAGAAATAACAGAAGAGCCCTCTGCTTGCTCCAGAGAAGATAAACAACCTACCTGTGATGAAAATGGAGTAAGCCTGACTGAGAACTCTGACCATACTGAACATCAGAGAATCTGTCCAGGAGAAGAATCTTACGGATGTGATGACTGTGGAAAAGCTTTTAGTCAGCACTCACACCTCATAGAACATCAGAGGATCCATACTGGAGATAGACCCTACAAATGCGAAGAATGTGGAAAAGCTTTCCGTGGGAGAACTGTGCTTATTCGACACAAAATAATACACACTGGAGAGAAACCGTATAAGTGTAATGAATGTGGCAAAGCCTTTGGCCGGTGGTCAGCTCTTAACCAACATCAGAGACTTCACACAGGAGAAAAACACTATCACTGTAATGACTGTGGCAAAGCCTTTAGTCAGAAAGCAGGCCTCTTTCACCATATCAAGATCCACACAAGAGACAAACCTTATCAGTGCACTCAGTGTAATAAAAGTTTTAGTCGGCGTTCCATACTTACTCAGCATCAAGGAGTTCATACCGGCGCCAAGCCGTATGAGTGCAACGAGTGTGGAAAAGCCTTTGTTTATAACTCATCCCTTGTTTCCCATCAGGAAATCCACCACAAAGAAAAATGCTATCAGTGTAAGGAATGTGGGAAATCCTTCAGTCAGAGTGGCCTTATTCAGCATCAGAGAATTCACACTGGGGAAAAACCCTACAAATGTGACGTATGTGAAAAAGCCTTTATTCAAAGGACAAGTCTTACAGAACATCAGCGAATTCACACTGGAGAAAGACCCTATAAATGTGATAAGTGTGGGAAGGCGTTTACTCAAAGATCAGTCCTCACGGAACATCAGAGAATCCACACTGGAGAGAGGCCCTACAAGTGTGATGAGTGTGGGAATGCCTTCCGAGGAATCACCAGCCTCATTCAGCATCAGAGAATCCACACTGGGGAGAAGCCCTACCAATGTGATGAGTGTGGAAAAGCCTTCAGACAGAGGTCAGATCTTAGTAAACACCAGAGAATCCATATTGACTGGCTTGTCTTTTCTAATTGATTCAAGGTAAACAAGACATTAAGTGTTTAAGGCAAAAAGCATGGAGAGGTTGGGGAAGAGCCAAGTTTCTAAAGTAATGAAAAGTGAGGTGAGTTTCAACACGGGCTATGAATGAAAACGTAACCTGACAATCAAACTGATTCCAGAGAGTGCAGTGGGAAGTGACTGCAGAGGAAAAAAGAATGGGGCCCTCCTTCCAAAAATAAATTGTATTAAGAGGTTGCCAGAGTTTGAGGTACGAGATGAAGCTAATGAGGAAAGACAGTGGGATTGAGCAGGGCTCCAAATTGAGACATCTCAACTGTATAATGAGGTTGGTTGTAGAGACCTCTAAGATAGAAGAACTTAGACAAGTCTGCATTCCTGTATTCAGTACAGAAGTAGCCACTTTTGTTAATATACAGATTATTTGTAGAGTTGTTATAGTCAAAACAAAGCTGTTCTTATTGGCCATCTTTTGGAATTGAGAAAAGGATTTATTAATGACAATACCGCACACTTATTAGCTGCTTACTAAGGGCCAGACATTACTAAATGCTTTACTTACAACATTTCACTTTCAGCTGGGGAAACTGAAATAGATAATCTAAAGCTGCTCAAGGTCCCGAAGTTAGTATGTGGTCAGGCCAAGATTTGAACCCAAGCAGCCCAGTTCCAGAGTTCACACTTTTAACCTCTGTGATACACTTCCTCTCTTTATTTCAGTTGAACAAACCATGTGTTGCAGTGGTAATTCAGTGTCTTGAGTAATTATCTGTAAAAACTTTTTATCTCCAGTCATTATTCTGAAAAATGATTCAGAAAGTCCTGGAGTCCAAACACCTCAGGTAATAATATTATCACCCCCTCTGCATACCAAATCTTGGATGAGGTTTGGCCAGCATAAACAGCTCTACTTCTTGTTGCCTGCACAGTGAGGGTGTCACAGGAGACATTCCACTTTAAAAATGGGCTCTTTATATGAAAAGATCACCCTTCTTAGAATGATAAATCACTCTGCATTATTCTCACAGAATAAGGAATATTTGGCTGTCTAATTTAATACAGAAAGATTTAAAGATTTGTCCCCAAGTGTTGATAACCCATTATGGATCTATCTTTAATGCCAGTTTTCAAAAGTGATTTTATATTAGAAGATACTTCTTGGATTTAAAAATGCACACACACACATATATGTGATATATGATATTTTTCTTTGCTTAAGACTTACCAATTTTACAGTTCAAATGGTGACCCTCCTAACTCCACAAGGCCAGAATTTGAGCAAATGCTTGTTGTTCAACCTAGACATAATCATTCGATAGCCTTTAATTGAATCTCTTCCCAACTTTTATCCTTTAAACCGAAAAGTTATATACCACAGTCACTACAGCAGCTCATTTTATTGGAATTTCTTTGGATCCTCTCCCTCTCAAACGTTCTGTGTGCGTTTGGTAAGGAGTCCTCACACATTATTTTTTACTTGTATAGTATTTCTACATATATATATAAATGTGTAAAAAGTATGTATGAATATTTTTGTGTTGTAATTTGTATTTTACATATATATGACCTCATGTATATAATTTGATGTTGACAAAGCCAACTATGATAAGTGTTTTAAACTTTTCAGTTGATTAGCCCCCTAGCTTACATTGTAAGACCATCATTTAGAGCCAGCAGTTTTCCCTTGATTTCATCTCTTGAAGAGACAGTTGATTCTCTTCATACACGTTAAAAACACCATTTAGGTGTCAGAAACCCATCAGTCAAGGCTCCCAGAGCTTTCACCTATCATAGTTCAAGTTAATCTCTAGGGTATATGTCTGTTTGCTCCTGCCAGTCATTTTCCTAAGCCCAGTTGGCCTGCTCCTGGAAGTCCCAAGAAGGGCTCCATAGTGGAAGCCATTTGTTACTTTTGATTTATGATTACATCATCATTACTCCTCTTCAAGCTTAGTGGGCATATCTTAGTGTTTTGATCTAGTGCCTTAGTTCTGCCTACTTCAGTAACGAATTTAGGAGTAGATGTCTCCTCATTTCATCCCTGATAAAGATTGAGGCAGTTTAGGGACTCTGCAGCTTCCTCTGGCCAAATTCCCTACTTATTCCTGAGATAGGGTTTAAGAACCTGGATTCTAGAGACGGATTGCCATGGTTCGAATCTCAGTTTACTAGCTAAGTGACTTTGGGCAAGGGATTTAACCTCTCGTCCCTCAGTTTCCTCCTATGTAAAATGACAAGGATAATAGTACCAACCCAATGTAGATTAAATGAGTTTACGAAGTGTTAGAATAGTGCTTGGCACATTAGTGCTTTACAACTGCTATTTTGATTGTTGTTGTGGGCTCTCTCAAATGCATTGTCTCTAGATGCCAGTGACCCAGGTCAAAATTTACCTTTAACCAAGCTGCATGTTTCCCAGACTGCTGCACAGTCCTCCTAGCCCTGAGATAAAAGCTCCCACCCAGGTATACTTTTACTTTCCTGCTGGAGAACTGATGAGCAGTGGCCAGCAGGGGACACTTATCGCCCAAGCTGGAAAGGAGAGATTTCTTCCCTTTTGTCTCCGCCCCTGTTAGTTATCAGAGGTACCTAGCGGCCCCTGCTATCCGAAGTTTGCCTTCCGAGCTGCTCTTCCGACGTTCTGCAGCTGGAAGGCCGGCCTCGCACGGGTCTGACGCGCCCCGGCCTGGGAGCATGGGCCCCTGGGGTTACCTGACTGCTCAGCTGGAACTTGCGCTGCTCAGCTGGGGCGGGGTTCGGCCGGGCAACCACAGAGAGGAGAAAGCCTCCAGAATCCTAGAGAAGCTGAATGCTGAGACAGCCGTTGACGGCAGCGGCACGTGAAAGTACCGACCTTTCTGGCCTTTGTGACGGACCTTTGGAGGCGGGTGGTTTCAGATTCGTGCGCTCCGGCCTTTCAGTGTCTCTGGTGAGGTTGGGCCTGATAGGTTGAGAGCTGCCAGGGGAAGTTAAGGATGACTTCCAAGTTTTGAGGTATCAGGAAAACTGGCTGTTGAGAAAAAGGAGTCTGGGTTCCCCGTTTGGTGAAAGGAAAGTTGGGTTCATTTGGGGAAATTATGTGATTCATGATTTTCCCAAGATCGACGCTGAGTACAAGAAAAGACAGAATCCACCTAGCTGTTGTGTGACTTTGAGCAAATTACTTAATCTCTCTGTGCCTCAGTTTTATTCCTCTGTCAGTGAGATTATAAGTGTCTACTTAAATGGCTGCATGCATGGTGCATTTTAAATAAATATTAGCTGTTGTTATTTTTCATTTCTGATGTTCTTATCTCTGCCGTTTATACAGGATATTGCATGTATGGTGCATTTTAAATAAATATTAGCCGTTGTTATTTTTCATTTCTGATGTTCTTATCTCTGCCGTTTATATGGGTATTTTGAAGTGGGGGGGAGCCAAGGGAAGAGGGTCATGATCTTTAAAGTTTTATTAATAAAAACTTTTAGAGAGTAAAAGGCTAGCAGATGGGGCTAGCTAATAATTTGCAGTCACTTTTGCTTTCCTAATTTATTTACCTTCCTGACAGAGTTCCGTTTTCTTTCAGTGCCTTGTTCAGATAAGTGAGTTCTTGGCTAAAGAAGTAAACAAAATTTAGCTTCTGTTAACATTGTTATTTTATGCCTCAGGAAGAAGACCAGCTACAAGGAAATACTTCTGAAAAATCACTCTGAACCCCAAGCTGGAGTGAATCTTCTCCTGAGCTCTCTCATTCCAGAATGGCAATCTTGTTTCAGGAGAGATCTCTAATAGTGACTGATGGTAAAGGAAGAAGGCTGTGCCTAGAACAAAGAATCAGGCTGGCAAAGAAATCACAGGTCTTTCCTCAAACTTTAAATTGCTACTCTCTGGAGATAGCTACCTGGACTTTACAGAGCTGTCAGAAGACTTGGGAAGGTTTGCCAGCATTGGAAAAAGCCACTTGGACTTCACAGAGCTGTCAGAAGACTTAGGAAGCTTTGCCAGTAGTTCCTGAGACCAGAAATACATATTATGAAGCAGGTGCTGGAACAGGCCCTGGCCCCTACTTGTGAAGCTGCAGATATAGGTAAGATAATATCATCCAGAATGTGGAGACGAGACATTTGAATTGTCTGTGCATTTTGTTTTAGATGGTGTTACTGAGAAGGAAACTAAGGACTTGGCTCCAAAACAAAACAAAACAAAATCTGGAGATGCTGAATTTTGTTGGGGGGAATGTCTGTAGAACTGCAACATCAATGCAGTAAGTGTAGTAAAAGCTTTAGTTTATGGTGAGTCATTACTCAGCATCATGGAGTCCACGATGAAGAGAATCTCTTTTCAATCTGTGCAATCAACAAGTTTTTGAAAGGCTTTTGTTTATAGTGGAACCCTCTTTTCCCCCTAGAAGAACCACCACAAGGAAAAATGCTGTCACCATAAGGAATGTGGGAAAGTTTTCAGCCACATGGCCTTATTTGACTTCAAAGAATCCACATGAGAGAGAGACTGCATAAATGTAATAACTGAGGAGGCCTTTGTTCAGCAAAGAAACCTTATACAAACTCGTATAAAGAATGTAGGAAGACCTTCACCCAGAAGCCAGGACTGACTGTGCACCAGAGAATCTGCACAATAAACATGATGAATGTGGAGATGCTTGCTTCAGCATTGGAGAATTCACAGTAAAGGGAAACCCTGCCAGTGTGATGAGTACGGAAAAGTCTTCAGAGGTTGGAACTTGGGAAAAATCAGTGAGTGAATTCATATTAGAGAGGCTCTTATAAATGAGAGGATTGTGGAAACTTGTATAGACAGAGATCAGACCTCAACAAGGGAGCCTCCACAGTATTGAAAAGTTAATATAATTAATGTAAGTGGGCAAGTTGTATGGGGAATGGGTAGTCTAAATTGCTCATTTTAGCCAGTAAAAACATTAAATTAGTTTCTTAGATCAAGAAAAGGAAATGTTAGAAGTTATTTTTCCCTTCCAGAGGGGTCTATATGTGTAAGCAACCAGGACTTTTGAAATAAGTTGCATCTCTGGATTTGTGATCTGTCTCCTGGATGATTATCTCTGTTTTGGGAGACAGGTATTTTTTCTTCATGCCTGCTCTAGTCTCATCTCATATCTTTAATTCATTCAGCAAGTATACACAATAGTATTATCGTCTACTGTTTGTTGTAAATATATATATATTATTTTCTTTTTGGTCTGAGTAGGCTTGTATTGGTACCCTAGGACATAAAAATCACATATATCATGTTTCAGTAAATGCAGTGAAAGGAACTATATTATTAAATTGCTGGGAATTTCTGTAAATTTGAGACTACCTTTATATTCTCCAACACAAGACCGTGTAGGTGTCCCTTCAGAGAGTATATTTTTCTAGCTTGGCTTCTTTATTTTCTTTATTTTTTTGAGATGGAGTCTTGCTCCTGTCGCCCAGGCTGGAGTGCAATGGCACGATCTCGGCTCACTGCAACCTCCGCCTCCCAGGTTCAAGTGATTCTCCTGTCTCAGTCTCCCGAGTAGCTGGGATTACAGGCACTTGCCACCATTCCCAGCTAATTTTTGTATTTTTAGTAGAGACGGGGTTTCACCATGTTGGCCAGGCTGGTCTCGAACTCCTGACCTTGTGATCTGCCCACCTTGGCCTCCCAAAGTTCAGGGATTACAGGCATGAGCCACCATGCCCGGCTGTTTTTTTAAGATAGAAAAATATACTTCATGTATAGCCTATTGACAGATAATGACTGATATTTTTTCTTATAGATAACACATAATAAACATTGTGAAGACTAATAAGTAACTTGCTTATTCTTTTCAGTTCTAAAACCTGTAGGAAAGAATCTTTAGAAGCTGTCAACAAGTTGATAATGTAGCCCAATCTCTACCCATGATAGGAGAGTAAGGCTTATATATTTTATAGTAGGGCACTAAATACAGGAACCATGTATTTAAAAACTTTTTAGTGATTATCTCAGAATTCTAGGTGTCCCTCTGCTGTACATCCCTAAATTTTTTGCATAGGTATTATTAATAAATTCATTATTTTCAAAGATGGACTGTGTTCTGTAAAAAGCTTTTCCAGTATCTGCAAATCACACAGTTTTTTTTAACTCTATTACTATTATATAAAATGATTTCTTAATATTGAACCAACCTTGCATTCCTAGAATAAACCTCACTTAGCCATGATGTGTTATTTTCTTAATATATTAATGGGTTTA